TCTGTAATTTTCTTTTTTCTTTCTTTTTTTTTTTTTTCAGATGGAGTCTCACTCTTTTGGCCAGGCTGGAGTGCAGTGATGTGATCTCAGCTCACTGCAACTTCTGCCACCCAGGTTGAAGCAATTCTCCTGCCTCAGCCTCCTGAGTAGCTGGGATTACAGGCACCCGCCACCACACCCGGCTAATTTTTGTATTTTTAGTAGAGACAGGGTTTCACCATGTTGGCCAGGCTGGTCTTGAACTCCTGGCCTCAAGTGATCCACCTGCCATGGCCTCCCAAAGTGCTGGGATTACAGGCGTGAGCCACCGCGCCTGGCCTGATCTGTAATTTTCATTTTTTCTTTCTCCCTCTCTCTTTTGCTTTTTTTGTTTTGTTTTGTTTTTTTCTCTTTATCAGCTTTTGCAGTTAGGCTTTTGTTAGCCTCCTCTATTTTCTTATGTTTTGTAGGGTTGGCATGTTTTCTTCCTGAAAAGTTTGATAGAATTCATCTTTCCCGCATGTGCCTGCAGGCTGCCTGGGCTCGGTTTGGTTTCTTCCTTCTCATTCTATCTTATTCTATCCCTTTCATTTTCTTGTCTCCAGTGAGGCTACCTGAATCTGGCATGTTCTTTATGGGACGATTTTTGATAATGGGTCAATTCTTTAATAGATATAGGGGTCCTAATACTTTCTGTTTCATATTGTATCATTTTGGTAAGGTATTTTTTTTCAAGCAATTTGTATATTTTTTTCTAAGTTGAATTTATTCACATAAAAGTTATTCATAATGTTCTCTTATTATCCTTTTCATGTCTGTAGTCTCTGCAGTGATGTCTCTCTTATTCCTGACAATAGAAATTTCTGTGTGTTTTAAATTTTTTTCTTGACTGATTTGTTTTTTTTTAAGAACTGCCTTTTAACTTTGTCAAGTTTTTCTATCATTTCTTTTCTGTTTTATTGATTGATTATTTTCTGTTTCCATTCTTATTTTGGTTTGCTTTTTCTCATCCATGTTAATGTGCATACGTATAGTTTATTCATTTTCACTGATAGATAGTTGAATATTTCACAATTTATTTATAAATCCTCTTGTCAAAGAACATTTTTGTTGTTTTCAGGGGCTTTTTTTGACACCATTAAAAACTGATGCAATAAACAGTCTTATATATCCCAGTGCAAATGTACAAGAGGTTTTTTAATGTAGATACTACATTTCATTTAGTTTAAGATCCATTTTTTTACATTTCAATATCTCTGAAACCAGAATATGTATTAAAATTAATGACATCTTAGAGTATAATTAGCAGCTTTTTATTCCTTGATGATACATTTGTAAATGGCACATCTTAATGCAGTATTAGATTTTGATGGAATATTGTAAATAAGAGCAGAATTGCTAGATGTTAGGTATTTTCATCTTTCTGTTGACCAGGTTACTCTCCATAGTGATCGTATTAGTTGCTGCTTGCTGATCACACATGGGAACTCCTGTTGTCTGATGTCCTCACCAATATTTAATATCACTGATTTTTTGCCAATCTGGGTAGATGCGGAATGGTCTCTTATTGTCATTTTATTTTGCCTTTCTCTCTTTACTAATGAGGTTGAATATCTTTTCAGTTGCTTAGGGAAAAATATGATTCTATTGAGAAATGCCTATTTTGTCTTTGCTTATTTTTCCATTGAGTTGCTGTTCTTTCTCAAATTAATTTACGGGGGGTTTTAAAATTAGTTTTAAATAACCATAATAACCCTTTGTCTGTTATATGGGTTACAAACATCTTTTTCTAAATTGTGGCTTGCCTCCTCTCTTTATGGAATCTTTTGATGATCAGAAATTATTACAGTAAAAATGATTGAAATTATCAAACTTTTATTTAATGGTGTTTGTCTTTGGGAATATTCTAAAGACATCCTTTCCTATTCAGGATCATGAAAATATTAACTATTTTATCTTTAAAGAATGTTTTAAAGTTTTACCTTTTGCGTTTAAGGTTTTAGATTATCTGGAGTTGATTTGTAGGTATGGTAAGGAAAAGGTGTCTAATTTTGGTTTTTAAAATAATGGTAGCTAATTGTCCCAGCGTAATTTATTGTAGTTTGTAAAATGTTGTGTTTATTGTGTATATCCACTGACAGATAGTCTCACCTCATTATTTTTCACATTTCCATATATGTGAGGGTCTCTTTTTGGGTTCCTTATTCTTTTCCACTAGCCTGTTTTTGTTTATTTCTGTAGCAATGACCTACCTTTCTTCTCACCTTTATAATAAGTTTTGATATCTGATAGGGCAGATCCCTGGCTACGTCTGCCTTTGTAGATCTACCTTTCTCCAAATGGCAGTCTTGTTGATAACTGCTGCCTACCTAGGTTTGACTTATCCTCTCCCGCTCACACATACAAAGGGGCTGCTGTTGTCTGGTGCACAGAGAACTCCACAGTGAGCTGAGAAGCAGCATTGCAGGCTGTGGGAATGTCCTCTAAGAAGGACCTGAGAGTCCAGCCTCAGGTCCAGATGGGGTCAGGGTTATTGAGCCCATTTCGCAGATGAGGAAACCAAGAGGAGGTAAGTGACTCGCTTGGCTCCCAGTGCTGGGCCGTGGTGGAGCTGGCCTTGATCACGGTCCAGCTGGGTATTGCCACTGCAGAATTGCTGACCTCTAAATAGAACCGTGTTTCTCATGATCTCAGAACTTCATTTACTCAAATGAGTTTCGCCACCACGCTTCAGAAGCATTCTTTAGCCTAGGCTAGCAGTTTTCCTGTAAATCAGTCTCATGTTCAGCCCCACTCAGCCCTGTTGGACCTGTTTTTCAAGCATCAAGAGGTTCATTCCTTGCTCTTTCTTCCCACACACGCTTCTCCTTTTTTTTATACTTAAATAATTATTTTGATGCTTCTAAAACTCCCCAAGATTAGTAAGTGTATTTATTGGTAAGTATTATCTCTCTCTTTGTCTAGATATCTGGAAATGCTAAATCTGGTGTTCGCTCCTTCTTTTTCCTGTTCCTGAGGCCTGGTTGACCCGCGGCCTATGGCTTCTCAGGCACCTCTCCTTCCCCGTCTCTCTCTACATAGCAGAGACAAAGGAAAGGCCATACTGGGACCTGGCAGGAGAGCTGTAATTAGTGAAGCTAATGCTTTGTCTCACTCTAAAGTTCAAGTTCATTAGTGAAACTTCCTTTATCTTGTCTTCCTGGTTTCTGGTTTCTGATGAGCTCGTACTTATTTTGCAATCAAGGGTAAAAATGTTAAATTATAATAGTAACTAGCATCATTAACTTTTTAAAGAAAGTTAACTGCACATAAGCTCCACAAGGGCAGAGACTTTTCTGGCTGTTTTGCTCATGCCGTGACTTTGATACCTGGACCAATGCCTGGCCCATGGTCAATGCTATCTAAATATTTGCCGGATAAATAAAAAATAAATTGTATTAGGTGCTTCCTACATGCCAGGCAGCGTGCTAAGGGCTTTCTATGTGTCTTCTTTCTTAGCTCTCATAATAATCTGATGAAATAGACATCACAATCCCTGTTTCGCAGATGGGGAAGCTGAGGCCTAGAGAAGTTAGGTGACTTGTCTAAGTCACAGATTTTATAAGTGACCAAGCTAGATGCAAACCCATGTCTGTGGGACACCAAAGAACATTCTCTCAGCCCCCTTGTCAGAAATGACAGAAATGCTCTGCCATTGAAGGTGCAGAGATACGAGATGCTGCCTTACGGAGTCTGAGAATCGTCACTGCTTCTTTCACTCATTGGCAGGGGTAGGGAGGCGTCATTAAGCACCTTTTCCCCAGAAATCCTAAGAAAAGACAAACAGCCCAGTTATAAAATGAGCAAAGGATCTGGATAGACATTTTTCCAAAGAAGAAAGGCAAATGGCCAATAAGCACATGAAAAGATGCTCCACATCATTAGCCATTAGGGAAATGCAAATCAAAACCACAATGAGATACCACTTCACACCCGCTGGAATGGCTATAATCCAAAAGACGACAATAACAACTGTGAGGAAGGCTGGCGAAAAATGAAACCCTCATACATCGCTGGTGGGAATGCAAAATGGTACACTTTGGGAAACAGTCTGGCAATTCCTCAAATTTAAATGTGGTATGTGGTGTGATCATACGACACGGCAATTCCACTCCTAGGTTATGTATAAGAATAGAACACATATATCACTCAAAAACTTGTGCATGAATTTTCACAGTAGTAGTATTATAAACCCACAGGGGGAACAACTCAAGTGTCCATCAGCTGTTGAAGAGATGCAACATAGGTGGTCTACCTATGCCCTGGAATATTATTCAGCCTTAAGAAGCAAGGATGTCCTGATACGTGTTATAGCATAGATGAACTTTGAAAGCATTATGATAAGCAGAAGAAGCCAGAAACAAAAGCCCACATATTATATGATTCAATTTATAGGATATGTCCAGAATGGATAACTCCAGAGAGAGACAGTTGTTGAGTGGTTGCCAGGGGCTGAGGTCAAGGGATCATGTGGAGTGCTACTAACAGGTATGGGACTTCTTTTGGGGATGATGAAAATGAAAAAGTAGCAATATTATCTTCTTTTGCCTAGGATTACGGGACAGCTACCACAGTAGAAGAGATCAAATTGCCCTTAAAAATCTCCAGTCTGATGTCACAGAGGCAAAATCTGACTTCACCAAGGTAACATACATTTCTAACTTCTAGAATAGTCACTTGAATAATCGGGATCTTTTTCTATTTGCAGGAGACCCTGGCATCACAAAACACAAAAATGATTTCATCCATAGTCATCTCCCAGATGATTGATGAGAATAAGTCAAGAGAAAACAGGGCCTCCTTGCCCCTACCGTGTGCCATTGCTCAGTCTCGTGCACATCACGCCAAGCAATCTCTGGCTAACCGCAGCGGAGTCAACATTCACAGAGCATTTGCGTTACTTCCGGGCAGATTAGGAATCCCGGCACCGTCAGATGAGCGAGGACCTGAGGCAGAGCTGCCGCCCAAAGAGGAGAGACCCTGTGGGGGCCCCCGCAGAGGGTTTGCATCCATCACCATCACGGCCAGACGCGTGGGCCCCCCAGCCCGCGCCCTGGTGTGGGGGACTGCTGGGGACTCTCTGTGCCCCAAGTGCAGGGCTGAGGACACACTGTTCCAGGCGCCCCCGGCTCTGGCCAATGGCGCCCATCCAGGTCGGCATCAGAGATCTTTTGCCTGCACAGAGTTCTCCAGAAACAGCTCCGTGGTGCGGCTGAAGGTTCCCGAGGCCCACACTGGGTTGTGTGAGAGACGCAAGTACTGGGTCACCCATGCAGACGACAAAGAGACCAGTTTTTCTCCAGACACCCCACTGTCAGGAAAGAGCCCGCTGGTGTTCAGTTCCTGTGTCCACCTCAGGGTGTCTCAGCAGTGTCCAGATTCAATCTATTACGTAGACAAGTCTCTCTCCGTCCCCATTGAGCCACCTCAAATTGCCAGCCCCAAAATGCACAGATCCGTCCTGTCGCTCAACCTCAATTGTAGTTCCCACAGATTAACAGCAGATGGAGTAGATGGCCTAGTGAACAGAGAGCCAATAAGCGAAGCCCTGAAGCAGGAGCTCCTGGAGGGAGACCAGGACCTCGTAGGCCAGCGCTGGAACCCAGGTTTACAAGAAAGTCACTTGAAGGAAACCCCATCGTTGAGGCGGGTGCATTTGGGGACCGGCGCTTGTCCTTGGAGTGGTTCTTTTCCATTGGAAAACACAGAATTGGCAAATGTGGGAGCTAACCAAGTCACTGTAAGAAAAGGGGAAAAGGACCATACAACTCATTGTCACGCCAGCGATCATGCCAACCAACTGTCCATTCACATTCCTGGCTGGAGTTACAGGGCAGGTGAGTGGTGCGTCCATCTGCAGGAGGGTGACGATTTTGAGCACAACTCTCGTTTTATTTTTAGTACACACAAAAGTATTTTCTGGAAGCAGCAAGAGGCAACAAGGAGAAGTATGTATGACTGTGTCTGCTCCTCCAGTGGAACAGAAGCCCACTAGACATTTCCTTCCCATTGGGGATAGCTCTCCAAGCGATGACTGTCTGTCTAGAGACCTTTCTGAGCCCACAGAGAGACGACATCAAAGCTTCCTGAAACCCAGAATCCTTTTTCCTGGGTTTCTTTGCCCCTTACAAGATGTATGTGCATCTCTGCAGGAAGACAATGGTGTTCAGATAGAAAGCAAGTTCCCCAAAGGTAAGGAGCGAGGGTGGTGGGTGACATCATTTCTCTAAATGGGATTCTAAATCTTCTCTCCTAGGAGATTACACATGCTGTGACTTGGTTGTAAAAATAAAGGAATGTAAGAAGAGTGAGGACCCCACCACACCTGAGCCCTCCCCAGCAGCACCCTCGCCAGCACCCCGCGATGGAGCAGGGAGCCCTGGCCTGTCCGAAGACTGTTCTGAGTCTCAGCAAACGCCTGCAAGATCTTTGACCTTGCAAGTAAGGCCTTCTGTGTGTCCTGGCTTGATTCCTAAAAATGACGTATTTTCTTTGCTTTGCATAGGAAGCACTGGAAGTTCGTAAGCCTCAGTTCATTTCTCGCTCACAAGAACGGCTGAAGAAGCTTGAACACATGGTCCAGCAGAGGAAAGCCCAGCGGAAGGAGGACCTGAGGCAGAAGCAGAGCCTCCTTCCCATCCGCACCAGCAAGAAGCAGTTCACGATTCCCCATCCTCTGAGTGGTAAGCTGCAGGTGGCTTGTGGAGACTGGAAATCTGAACTTAATTCTCTTTCTATTTTTTCCAGATAACTTGTTCAAACCCAAAGAACGGTGCATTTCAGAGAAGGAGATGCATATGCGATCTAAGAGGTACTTGGTTATTGTATGGTGTGCAAAGAAGTACCATTCCAAATGTTTTCCGAATCTGTTTCAGAATCTATGATAACTTGCCGGAAGTTAAAAAGAAAAAAGAAGAACAAAGGAAAAGGGTGATCTTACAAAGTAACAGACTCCGTGCCGAAGTCTTCAAAAAGGTAATGGCCTCGTCACCAGCAGGTGTGATGTGAACTTGACATCTTTGTTTCCCTTTTCCTCTAGCAATTACTGGACCAGCTCCTTCAAAGGAATGCGGTCTAACCACAGGCTGCCCTGCTGACCACACTACCTGGACCTGGGAGGACTTCGAATGCTGGATAAGCCATTAAACTTAGCATTATCTTCATCATGGGAAAACACTTATTTTACTTTCGATTTTTTTTTTCCATAAAGGAAAACATCACTTCCTGAATTACTGACCCAAGCCAAACAGAAACAATAACCCTCGAGAAAATAGGTCAACAATCTGTTGTGGGGAAACCACCTCCATGTAACCCACTGGATACAGTCCCCTTAATGTTTTTGCTTCTAAATTGTACCTTTTGCTTCTGATTTCTTCTCCCCTGCTGTTTCCTGCCCATCAGAGAGGCCTGATACAAGCAAGTTTGTTTACATCCCTGGGGAATCTTTTACATCAAACTTTTGGGATCCAAATCCATCTCCTTTTAAATTTCAATCTCAGCACCTGCCAGTTATGCAAATGCCAAAATGTGGGTCATCATATAGTATATTTGAAACCTTTCTGAACATGTACACCACCCAATGCTAGAGGCTGACTTGGAAACCGGTGGGTGCAATGCCCGAGGCTGTGGAACAATCAGCCCATCTCTTTGTGACCTGGAGCAGTCAGAGGGCCCTCAGTCACCCCGCCCCATTCCTCACCAGAGAAAAGAATCCATTTCTATGGAAGCTCTGACGTAACTTCAGTGTTTTCTACAATACTCCTCCTGCCCCGCCCCATTAAAACAGTTCTTTTGTTAAGAAATAGCCTAATGGTCCAACTTTGCTGTCTGTTCTTCCAAATGTTTATAATACACATTATTTATAAATATGTCTGTTTGGGAAGCTAAGAACAAGCTAGTTTTTACAACACAAATGGAAATAAATGCAATTATTATAAAAATTCAAGTATTTCTCTGTTATATATTCTGTTATGAAGT